AAACGTGCTAATGGGGCAATAGAGAGCTCAGCTCTTGTTCTCTCCTTCAGGTGGTGTTTGCCTGTGAGCTTAGTGCCCTATGTTCCCAGCCCAGGGAATTGGAAATTGATTCATTTGGGAAAGTAACAGCTTAAAGGTCTTTATTTGATTTTGTCAGAGAATAGAGAACACCGCTGAGCTTTTCAGAGAGAGGCAGTAATTATTCTTGGTGCACCCCCGACCCCTGCCCCCAACCCCAACCTAGGCTGATTCGTCTGCCCAGAATGAGCCTTTCTGGACCCAGGAGCCCTTTTCTCGCTTATAATCTGGGGTTATTCTTACCTTCTCTCAGTTTTGATCTGTTTTTACACATGGAGACAGGACGTAAATCTTCATTTGTTTATAACATTTCTTGGATGAACACCTAAATTCTTCCTCACCCCTCACCCTCAAAACTTCCTGGGTTACTGCTACTTCTGTGGGTGAACACAGAGTGCTTCAGTGTCATGCCCTCCATCAACTTTGCTTAAAAATTGAGGGTGCTCCTTGTCCCCACTTCTTTCTCCACATCTAACCTGTCAGTGGCTTTTCTTTCTATCTTCCTTTAAAACGTTTGTTTGTTTATTTATTTATTTTTAGAGATAAGGGTCTTGCCATGTGGCCCAGGCTGGTCTCGAACTCCTGGCCCCAAGTAATCCTCCAGCCTTAGCTTCCTGAGTAGCAAAATGTTTAGAATTAGCTGCCCCTTCTTTTACATCCCCACTGTCCCCTCCCCATTCAAATCTACATATTTCGTTTATTTTTATCTATCGTTTGTTTTTTAAAAATATATTTTAGAGACAGGGTCTTGCTCTGTTGCCCAGGCTAGAGCACAATGGTGTGATCATAGCTCACTGCAGCCTCCACCTCCTGGGCTCAAGTGATCCTCCCGCTTCAGCCTCCTGAGTAGCTGGGACTACAGGCACACCATCACACCTGGCTAATTTTTAAAAATTTTTGTAGAGATAGGGTCTCCACTGTGTTATCCAGGTTGGTCTTAAGCTCTTGGGCTCAAGCAATCCTCCCATCTTGGCCTTCCAAGGTGCCAGAATCATAGGTGTGAGCCACCATTAAGGCGATTCTTAAAAATGATACATAAAGCACAGAGAGCACATAAAACATGACAGTTAAAGAAGAAAACCAAAAGTGGGAATATAAGGTGGACCCAGGAATTGTCCTAAGAAATGTACCCCAAATGACTATGGACCTGATCCACAGCTTTCTCACAGCTTTTAAAAAAAGAAAACCTTAATTACACAAATCACAAAAACAAGCTGTTTGCTGAAAGGGAACCATGACTGTTCTTGGTATTAAGCCGAGGGGCTGGCATAAAGAGATTGCCATGGGGCAATGGCTACTGGCACAGATAGGGCCCCTCCAAGAAGCACATGGTTAATCCAGCCTTTTTGTTAAAGGATATTTTTCTTAGAAAAAGGTAAAATCATGCTCTCATCAAGGTATACAATGAGTGTGTTAAAAACCTTATTTCGCTCATTATTAATGATGGAACCAGGCAAATGTTACCATTGGTTCAAAGGAGAAGTCAAAAGAATACAAATTTACTTGGACTTTAATTAACAAATAGATGAGAAACTGACTTCTTCCACTGAGTAGGAGGTAGAGAAAAAAGTCCAGAGAACTCCCACCAGAAAGAACTTATTTGTATATCTCTGGTCAAGAATCAAGAATTATATTGGATTGCTATATTGCTGTCTATATAATTTAGAAAGTTGCAGAGTCTCTCAAAAGCAATAAAAGGCTGGAGTCAGATAATCAGCGAGCGTGCTCTAAACAGTGCAAGTTTTCCACTGGAGACACCTAGTGATCTTTTTTTGCTTATTCCAAATTTCTTTACATTTTAAAAATACTGGTCTTAGTAGGCTCGCGGAGTTTATAATCAGCTCAAAGCCTAAGCCTGTTTAAGATACGCTGCTGGTAAGTGCTGGCTCCCTGACGCCTAACAAAAGATTTTGATGCCGCCAACCTCCTACATTTTATGTGGCTTCTCATTGCCTCAGAGGTCAAATCCAAAATCTGTCTTAGCATTTGTTCCTGCATTTGTTTACTCTTCCTTTATCTAGCAACTGTTTATTTTTGCCACAGTGCAAATAAGCCAGTCCTCACCCCCTTGGAGGACTGCTATAGTAGATGGATAGAGGTTATGATGACTCTGTGTGTGTGTGTGTACGTGTGTGTGTGTGCACGCACGTGTGTGCGTGTGTGTGTGCATTTTCAGGAAGGATGTTGGGAATGTAATAGTTATGAAAAAGGAACAAGGAGTGTATAGAAATATATTAGAAGAAGGAGGTCCAGAAAGAATAGTCCAGGAGGAGGGAAGTCCATGGGGGCCAAGAAACCTCATGATCCACTGGAGAAACCACAGGTGCTTCCTGATAGCTGGGGTGAAGCAGAGTTGGAAGGAGGGTTGGAAAGAGCGAGGGAGGAACTTAGAATTCCCTTGGAGTGAATTCATATATGCCCTGCCAGGGAGTTTGCAGGTCATTCTCAACACAACGAGAAGCTATGAACATTTCCAGATTTGGCTTTTGGAAAGATGTCTGTGGAAGCAAGGGATGGAGGGATGGACAGAGTGGATGAGGGTATTCCCAGCCTGTTTTCCAATCCATTTTTCTAACCTTATTTGCCATCATGTCTTAAAAACAAATACAAAAACAAAAAACAAAAACTTCAGTCCAGGCTAAGTGGCCCAATGGCTGTCTCATTGAGTAGGCTTTGTTCATGTTCCTAAATAGGAGCATCTTTTGTTCCTGATTTCTTCACTTCCACCTACTCTTGGGGCAGGCTCAGGGGCCGTGGCTCACGCCTGTAATCCCAGCAGTTTGGGAGGCCGAGGCGGGTGGATCACTTGAGGTCAGGGGTTTGAGACCAGCCTGGCCAACATGATGAAACCCCATCTCTACTACAAATACAAAAAAACTAGCTGGACGTGGTGGTGTGCACCTGTAACCCCAGCTACTTGGGAGGCTGAGGCAGGAGACTCGCTTGAACCCGGGAGGTGGAGGTTGCAGTGAGCAGAGATCGTGCCACTGCACTCCAGCCTGGGCAACAAGAGTGAAACTCTGTCTCAAAAAAAAAAAAAAAAAAAAAAAAAGAAGAAGAAGAAGAAGCTTCAGTTGTCCCGAGCACAACTTCTGGGTGCCAATTTTTCACGTTTCTCATTTTCGAGTCAAGTGTATAATATCTCTTGACTGTGTCTGGAATTTCTCTCAACATAAACGGTAAGTCCCTGGAGGGCAAGAATCATCCCGATCAACAACACACACTGGCCATATCACTGACTCCTTCATCATTATGACAAATATTAAAGTTGAATTCGAGTTTCCTTTCCTCTTGCTGCTACCTAGGAGGCATTTGCCATCACTTGAGGGATGCTTGGGAATGCAAACTAACTTTAATAATAATTAAGGCAAAATAATAAGTAATAATTAACACAAATCTGCTAATTAGTGCAATTTTTCTCATTGTTATTAACTGTAACCATTTATTAGTCTGAACAGATGTTGATTACTGGCCACCAGAGGTAAAGCATCCCAAGTTCAATGGGGGGAGATGGGCTCAGAGTTTGCTGTGATCCACAGGTAAAATAAGGAACTCTGATCTTATCACATTTGTTGTGTGTTTTTGCTTAGCATTTAAGTTCAAGACTTTTATGGGTATAGCCACTTAATGTCATTGCGTCACTTAATGTAATGGGTGTGATGATACATGTATGTGTCATCTTTGGACATCTTTGGACATCAGGATACTGGGACCATCACCCTTTTGAATCCTGGCCCCACCTGTTTATTATTCCAAGTTGCCCTTGATTCACCCCTGAGTTTCTTGACATATTTGCATCATGACCTCCAGTCATTAGCTTTAAGCCTTGCTAGTTGATTCATTTTCTTTCATTCATTTATTTGTTCATTCAACAAATATTTTCAAGTGCTTGCGATGCCTGGTGTTTTGCTGTTTTTCTTGTATTTTTTTAAAGATAGTCTTTAAAACTCACAGTCTAAACAAATACGAGACAAAACATGGAAGGCAATAAGCTGCAATTAAAGATTTTGTTTTTGGAAATGGTCATTAGGCTTAAAAATAGTCACAGGGTCAGTTTTTCACGAAGCCAATGCAGGGTAAAAGGCTAATCTCACTTGTAATTCTTAGCAGCTCTCTCACTGATGGTTTAGTTACTTAATCTCCTTGGTGTTTACTGTGTCGTTCCTTACGGGTGAAGAATGGGAGATGAACGGGAATGCTTTGTCTAAAGCACAGAAGAGTTGCTGGAAATTTTAAGACTCACCAGTCAGGCAACATCATCTATCAAAAAGTTCTCATAGAATGTAACAAATAATCATGGAACCTACTCAAATAATGCAGAACCTTTGTCCATAGCTTCAGGCCTCCAATGCTTTCCTTCTCTCTTTGGATGTGAAATGCACAAGGCAGGTTGGACTCTGTATACTGATCTGTTGCAAAGGTATCGGGCTTTTAGAATAAATGGTTGACCATGACAATGAAAAGATGAGAATGTAGGGAGGTTGGGCTTACTTTTCTCCTGCTGAAAGTTGATTCCGGGTAGCATCTGAACTTCACAAGCTGAGAATTCCAATAAATCCACAAAAAGAATTCCCCTAGGGAAGGGGGTGTGGACTTTAATTGATGATGTCCAATTAGAGTTTCCATTGACATTGCCATGTCTCTTGTTTTCTTGAGACATCTCTTGGTCACCCTCAAGCATATGTACAAGCCAGTTAGGAAGAAGTAAGTACTGATGACAAGAAGGAGTGTGAGATGAGAAACAGTAGCCTTTTCTTTGTCTGTAGCATCTCAAGTTTTATAGTCTCTGGGATCTTCTCTCTGATTAGAAAGTGCTTCTTTTCCACCTGGCAAGGTGGCACACACCTGTAATCCCAACACTTTGAGAGGCTGTGCTGGGTGGATTGCTTGGGCCCAGAAGTTTAAGACCAGCCTGGGAAACATGGCAAAACCCTGTCTCTACAAAATAAAATAAAATAATGCAAAAAAAGAGAGAGCAACTGCTTCATTGCTTTTCTAAAACGTTGTTGAGCTATTTAAAGCCTATGATAACGGGGGTTTATTTGCACTTACTTCCCTTCATTTTAGTTGAATTCAAGCTTATGTCTTCAGATTTTTATTGACTTAGTTACCTTATACTGTTTTTAGTGGATTGCCGTGAAGTAGGGTTCTGTTGGTTGAGCACAAGGGAAGCAGAGAGCTGGATGGAGCCATTATCTCAGACTTAAGTCAAGCGCTGATTGAAATTTCTCTTGTCCCAAACTCCTAGTGGTCCTGCACTCAGGAGATAGGGAAGGTCGCTGACGATACTGAGTCTTTTCCACAGTGCTTGCTTCTTTTTAGCAGCCTCAGATGGATCCCTGCCCCTAAACTGGGGCTGTTTCTCTCCTTCTCAACCTAATTGTGTGCCATGAGGAAATAAAGAAAGAAAGAGAGAAAGAGAGAAAGAAAGAAAGAAAGAAAGAAAGAAAGAAAGAAAGAAAGAAAGAAAGAAAAGGAAGGAAGGAAGGAAGGAAGGAGAGGAAGGAAGGAAAAGAGAGAAAGAGAGAGAGGAAGGAAGGAAGGAAAGGAAGGGAGGGAGGGAGAGAGAGAGAAAGAAAGAAAAAGAAAGAAGAAAAGAAAGAAGGAAAGAGAGAAGGAGAAAGAAGAAAGAAAAAGAAAGGAAAAGAAGAAAGAAAAGGAAAGAAAAGAAGAAAAGAAAAGAAAAGAAAGAGCTTGTGTTAAAAGCTGCCTAATTTCCCATTCCTCCTTGGCTGATCATCTAATTCATTCAGTGATGTCAACCCCAGAAGGAGACTCAGTTTTTCTTTGTCTCCAACATCCTACAGGGGCACTAAGAAGGAGGGCACCAAAAATGGAATGCTTCATAGCACAAGGGAAAAATTACAAGAAATCCAAACTCTTTTAAATATTTGTTGTTACTTGAACCTTTAAATTTAAAAAACGATTTTATGTCTCTTCTTCCTTAACAGCATTTCTCTCATCCAGAGCCAAATGCCAACGGAGACATAAAGAGGGGGCACAAGTGGGATTCATCCCACCTTACCCTTAGGTAGGAATTTGCTGCTTTCAGAGTGTATTCATCTACAAACTACACTGGATTCTTGGAAGAATTTTTTTGTAAAAGTGGCAGGACAAATGTTATCCTTTTACAGATGAGGAAAGATGGCACAGAGACGTTGTGCACTTGCCTGAGGCCACACAGCCTGACCTTGAACTCCACTTTTCTTTTGATTCACCAGGCTGAGTGCCTCATTTTAAGGTACATTTGACATTGAGCATCATCTGATGACACCTCCTGGGGGTGGTCTGTACCAATGCCCTTGGGGTGCGTTTTGTACGTATTCAAACACCAAATATTTATAGAGGTTCTACTTAATGTCTGCCAGCTTGTGCCACCCTACTGCTGGCTGTAGGAGGAAGTGGTATGTGGGGAGGGGTGGGAGAAAGGGTGGTTATAATAACTTTAGAGCTGAGGAACACCCTTTTAAACCAATCCATTAATTTTTACACGCGGAGAACTGAGCACAAGCTTTTGAGTGTCTTGTCCAAGTACCTGTTGTCTGTGGCAGGGCAGGAACTGGAACCTAGAGTTTCATATGCCCAGTGCCCACTCTGCTTTCATTCTGAGCATTGGGCAGCCCCTCCCCTTGTCCTGTTTCTCTCCTGGTTTCCCGGTGTGTGTGTGTGTGTGTGTGTGTGTGTGTGTGTTGCTTGCGGGTGGAGGTTTAGTGATTTTCATCAACTCTGTGTTGACTGGTGTTGCAGAGTGTTTTGCAAGCTCTCTGGGTGAAGGCCAGTTTACAAACATTTACACTGTGCTACCAAGGGTACAAGGGAAGGCTGCTTTTCTTGGGAATGAAGCTGGGAGCAGGGAGGGGACTACAGAGGCATGCGAAAAAGAAAAGAGAATTGCAAGCTGCTTGCTGGAGGAATGGCCCTTTGTTGCCAGGGAAGTAACCCACATAGGGCTGGAGCCCCACCGACCCAGAAAAAAGAACGGTGTTAGAGACCGGGAAGCTAGGACTCATCAGAGACAAAACGTTGGCCCAGCGTGTGCAGAGAAGAATCTGTCCAAGCAGGAAAGAGCAGAACTACTTCAACTGCAGCTGGATTTTGGTACCCTCCTCCCCTTCTTTCTGGGTACTCAGCTGATCCCGGTTTGTTTGCTTGCGTTTCTCAGGGACCTGATGCCCAGAACCCTGGACGGGCAGATCACCATGGAGAAGACGCCCAGTTACTTCGTCACGCGGGAGGCCCCTGCGCGCATCTCGGCCATGTCCAAGGACACCAAGCTCATCGTGGTGGTGCGGGACCCGGTGACCAGGGCCATCTCGGACTACACGCAGACGCTGTCCAAGCGGCCCGACATCCCCACCTTCGAGAGCTTGACGTTCAAAAACAGGACAGCGGGCCTCATCGACACGTCGTGGAGCGCCATCCAGATCGGCATCTACGCCAAGCACCTGGAGCACTGGCTGCGCCACTTCCCCATCCGCCAGATGCTCTTCGTGAGCGGCGAGCGGCTCATCAGCGACCCGGCCGGGGAGCTGGGCCGCGTGCAAGACTTCCTGGGCCTCAAGAGGATCATCACGGACAAGCACTTCTACTTCAACAAGACCAAGGGCTTCCCCTGCCTGAAGAAGGCGGAGGGCAGCAGCCGGCCCCATTGCCTGGGCAAGACCAAGGGCAGGACCCATCCTGAGATCGACCGCGAGGTGGTGCGCAGGCTGCGCGAGTTCTACCGGCCTTTCAACCTCAAGTTCTACCAGATGACCGGGCACGACTTTGGCTGGGATTGAGCAGACCCGGGCTATGTACCTTACCCACGTGGCTTATCTATTGACAGAGATTATATGTATGTAAAATGTACAGAAATCTATTTTATAATAATTTATTTTTAATTCATAAGCAATTAATTCACTAAGCTGCCTAGCCACACTCTTTAGAGAGTTAGCTTCATAATCTGTTAACATTCCAAAGTGTTTAACTCTAGTATTTCGTTCTCTTCTTCACAATTGATGGTGCTTCTATTTTTTCTTCTCCCCTACCTGTTATATTTAAAACAAAGAAAAGCACAACTTGAGATTTTTGTTGTTACGGGTATTCAGCCTTCAGTCACCGTCTGAGTTCTCCAGTTGCTGCCTCCTTGTCTTGTCTTGGGTCTCCCATTCCAGCTTCCCTGTCTCTTCCTGCCTGTGTACCTCGTAGGAACGCTGAGCTGCCTCAACAGGGCTGTATTCTGAAGGGCAGGCCTCATGCAGCAGCCTCCTTGCAGATGTGGTGTCCCGTCCAATGATGTAGCCTGAAAGCCACAGCCCTAGGGTTCTGTCCCTCCCTCCATTCAGCACATGGGGAAATTTCTCACTCCCTTTACAGGGACATCCACATCCTTTTTTTTTCTTTTTTTTTTTTTTTTTTTTTTGAGATGGAGTCTTGCTCTTGTTGCCCAGGCTGGGGCGTAATGGTGTGATATATGCTTACCACAACCTCTGGCTCCCGGTTCAAGCGATTCTCCTGTCTCAGCCTCCCAAGTATCTGGGATTACAGGCATGCACCACCATGCCTGGCTAATTTTGTATTTTTAGTAGAGACGGGGTTTCTTCATGTTGGTCAGGCTGGTATCAAACTCCCGACCTCAGGTGATCCGCCTGCCTTGGCCTCCAAAGTGTTGGGATTATAGGCGTGAGCCACTGCGCCCGCTATCCACATCCTTCTAGAGTCAGAATGGTAGGGTCTGTTGACTTCAGCTTTTGATTTTGCAGGATGGCCCTGTGTCCTCCTCTGCCCCATTCCCTGGTTCATTAACCAGTTTGAAGTGTATGTAGATTGTTGCCCCGTCTTTCCCAGGTCACATGTGTGAGATGCCTGGGTGCTGCTTCAGAAATCAAGATGATCTCCTTTAATTTGCATGAAACTACACCATGCTGCGTTCCCCAGGCAGACAGTTCTGCTTTGACACACCAAAGAATCCCGTAGGCTAGCAGAGCCACCAGCACAAACCAAGGGCGCTGGGTGTCGAGACTCAGAGGGGTCAGCTGTGTCCCTCGGCATCAGCGTCTACCAAGGTGCTGCTAGGTACAGAGCCAGCCAGTGTTGGGCAGCAGGCTCACAGCCTCAATAGGGAGAAAAGACAAAGGCCTCAAAATGACAGGCAGCCTGACAGAGGAAGGAGTCTGACACCTCAGCTTGATGCGTCTTTGGAATTCCTAGCTCATCTCAGAATTATATCTTAGAGTGATAATATGGGTGGTAGCCAGTGGCCAAACAGCAAGAACTAAGAGTGGCCCTTGCAAAAAAAGGTTGGGAAAGCTGGGCCCATATTGCCTGTAAACCCTTGAGCCTGATGCTCATACAGCTGTCCCTTGTTTTAGCCAGGTCTTGACAGAAGGGTTACCAGCACTGTCACTGCTCTACAGAATGCTCTCCCCGTGCCTCTCTGTTGATTTATAACAGTTGGGTAACCAGATAGCAATATAGTGGCAATTGAGTAGCCATATAGTAATACAGGGGCAGTTGGTTAAACATATAGCAATATCACATAATGATATGTTTAATTTAACCTCAGTTTTTTAAACCAGAATGCTTCTACCATAAAAGAATTGTGATTTCAGTTATACTTCCATCAAGGAATATGTGGGAAGATATACATATTGTCAAAATGGTTGGGATGGGATAGTTACAAAGGACACTTTTGTATGTTGTATGGGATCACTTGCCTGATAGTATAAGGAACATTGTATGAAAAGATGAAAAGATACTTCATTTTTAGAAACTGATCAGAGATGTCACTGGTCTTTAAGTGATGTCTTGAAAATCCAGTATGTATTTGCCCAAAAGTTTTAGCCTACATCTAGCTAGCTTACACTTAGCAGCCAAACCATCATTGTGTAGGTTCTGTTTTGGAGGAAGCTCATGGGGGATCTGTGTATTTCTTAGGTTTCTCCCTGTTCTCCAATGTTTTATCCATTTCGTAGCTTTTTTACTGTCTCCAGAAAGTAGTGTGGGACCTGCACTTAGGGGAATACCAGAATCATAGCGTGGTTCTGCCTTCTTGATGAGTGATTGTGAAAAACACCTGCATAAGGGTGCTAATTGGTTGTGTATTTTTTCATTTATTTGAAATCAAACTGAGAACACCTCTTTTCGGTTTACAGCATAACATGGCTTGAAGTAAAAGGCAGTATCCAAGTCCTTCACCTGGTCTTGCCCTGTCTACTTTCTGATCATTCTGATGGTCTGATGTGGCTGTTGATGTGGAACTGCAGAAGAGTTCAGAGAAGAGTATGCAACAAAGCCATAGGAAAACACACAGGAGCTTTTCCCTCCCCTTCAGGTCCCCGCCCTCTTTCCAAGCTGGACAATTTTTTATTAAGTTGTTTATTCCCTGCCTTAAAACTGAAACAGGAAATTTTCTGGTAGAAGGAGGGTCATTTAGTCACGAACACTGAAGTGGGTCAAAATTCTATTCTGGGTCAAATCCTTGAATTCAAACAGATGTCCATAATCAGTACTGATGGAATAGAGCAAGTTTTTCTATGTAAGACAAATAAATCAAACATCATGTGCATCTCCTCATAAGGGTCTGCAAGGGTCTGATGGTTTAAAGTTCCTAACAGATCTGGTTGCAGCATCTGCCGGAGCTTGCACCCCATCATCGGACGGTCATCTTCCTGCTGCAGAAGTTAGGTAACATAAGACTTAGATTTCTTCCTGTTCTAGCAATCTGCAAGACCACCAGGCTTAACTTTTTAGCTGCCAGAAGACAAACCCCCTTTTCTGTTTCGGCAATTTGTCCTGGCACGTGTTTTGGACTTCCTCCGATTTACACGAAAAGCTCTGATATTCATTGGAGTACTTTATTTTTTTTCCTCAGTTTTGTTTCTTTTCTCATGTAAAAACAAACAAAAAGGTCAACAAAAAAAAATTGAGGTTTTTCTTGTTTCTATCTAGTTCATGCTTTCTTTGCGGTGTTTGAACAGTAGTCTGTTAACTTAGTAGGTGGTACCTGGAAAGGTATTTTAAGTATAGTGACTGTTTAATAAATACTTAATTGGATGATGGAGGAGGAGAAATTGTTTTCTTCCCAGGATTCTCTTTGGGGGTCATTTTGTGTGACAGATATATTTTAGACATTTGGAGAAACAGTTTCAGATCCTGCCAGGATATTTTTGTAAAAAAGGAAAATGGAAGATTCCAATAAACTAGAAACAGTACGTATCTAAGATGCTGACACAGAAGCTAATGTGACTTTTCAGCTTATCAAGAGGATGGCCAATAAAACTTAAAGGTGTGGTTAGATGTTTTCTCACTTTTGTGACATTAATTTATCACTGAGTCTCATTCAACCAAGTAATCTAAAATACTGTGCAAATTCTAGCAGTATGTCTTCGATAACTTGGATGTTAGGATAGCCAATATGTACAAAAAATTAAATCAAGTATTTTGTCCTATGTATAACACAAATTAATTTTACACAGAGAAAGATGTTTCTAGGCAAGTGAAATTCTGGTAATTCATACTATTTCTTTGTATGAACAAATAAAATATATTTTGCCAACATGTGGGTACCTTTATGTTTTCTTAAGTATT